CAGTGGGGAGCGGACGTGGGGGAGGGGCAGGACCAGGTCGGGGGAGCAGGGTCTGGAGAGGGGAGGGTTGGGGAAGGAGGGGATAGGGGAGCTGACCCGGGGTGGGGCATGGTCTCTGGGGAGCCGACCTGGGTAGGGGCAGGGTCGTGGGGAGCGGACTCGGGAAGGGCTGGGTGGGGCGTGGGGAGGCGGGCCTGGGGGAGGGGCAGGGCGGGGGTGGGGGCAGCGGGCCGTGGGAGGGGAGGGGGTAGGGCTGGGGCCGCGAAGCGGGCGTCGGCTTCCTCTACGCCTAAGGTCACCGCAGTAAACAAAGGCCACGCTCTTTCTTCCGCAGCCCGGTCCGGGGCTGTCTGGCTGCCCCCTCAGAGGCTGCCCCGGTGTCTTGCATTCGTGGGGGAAAATGTCAGAAAGACCCAAATGCCGTGTGGAGCGGGGGAGTGGCCCGGCTAGGAGTGGGGCTTGCCCTCCCGCTGGGGGTTCTCTCTGAACGGTTCCCCTTGGCCTTGGAGCGGTGACTGAGTGCAAATGAGCAAGGGTTAAGTTTAGGTGAATGTAGAGAAAGTCACACAGGATTAAGATGCTGGCAAGATGAGAGGCAGATGAGGTAGTTGTACTCATGAGGTGTCCTTTAGACTGTAACAGTCTCAAGGTAGATTTCAAAAACAATGGGATTAGAAGGTTTTGGGTTGTGTCATATTTACAATGGAAAAATATGCACGTGAACACAAGTGTGATGAAAGGTTGGCTTAAATCTTCAAGTTTGTAATTTTTTTTTTTTTCCTGAGACGGAGTTTCGCTCTTGTTGCCCAGGTTGGAGTGCAATGGCGTGATCTCGGCTCACCGCAACCTCTGCCTCCCAGGTTCAAGCGATTCTCCTGCCTCAGCCTCCCGAAAAGCTGGGATCACAGGCGTGCGCCACCACGCCTGGCTAATTTCGTATTTTTAGTAGAGACGGGGTTTCTTCATGTTGGTCAAGGCTGGTCTCGAACTCCGGACCTCAAGTGATCCGCCCAGTTCGGCCTCCCGAAGTGCTGGGAAGCCACCGCGCCTGGCCCAAGTTTGTAATTTTAAAGTAACTTAATTTTCCGCACTTGTTAGTGGGATTGTGCAATGCACGAGTTATTCCAAGATCCCCTGAATTTGAGGATATGTAGCCTGAGGCGGTGTGCCTGCAGAGGGGCTGCTGCAGACCTTTGAGGGGAGCTGTTTTCTGTTCCAGCAGCCCTAGCTTTGGGGTGTGTTTTAACTGGGGCACCTGTCAGCTAGGGTCAGGAATCCCCTGGGATGTCAGTAATGCCTCTGGTCATACCTTTTAGATGAAGCCACATGTGGACAGTCTCCAGTTCTCACACCCTTCCCACTTGTCACCAGAGAGAGGACTCAGGACCCGGTGGGCTGACAGCGTTAGGACGAATCCACACATATGGGTGGCTCATACTTTCGGTGCCTGGTTAACCTGCCAGGTGACCCTGTCACATGCCATATTGTTGCTTTTGAACCTGTACATATGCCTTAGTGGACTGCTGAGTAAGCAGGCTTTAGACATTTGGGTTTGGCTATTAAACATTTATACCAGGTGGTCAGCTGGATGTGTTCTTGGCAGTGTTTGGGAAGTCAGAGTGCTTGGTCAATGGAAGTCGTTTGGCTTATTTATAGAACAATGGATTTTGGCGAAAGTTTTAACCCCAGGATCTGAGTTACACTGCAAAGCCAGTCCATTAGCCACCTTTAGGCAGGCATCAAAAAGGAGTATTTTGGGCCGGGTGTGGTGGCTCACGCCTGTAATCCCAGCACTTTGGGAAGCTGAGGTGGGCGGGTCGCTTGAGGTCAGGAGACCAGCCTGGCCAAAGTGGCGAAACCCCATCTCTACTAAAAATACAAAAATTGGCCAGGCGTGGTGGTGGCTGCCTGTAATTCCAGCTACTTGGGAGGCTGAGGCACGAGAATTGCTTGAACCTGGGAGGCGGAGGTTGCAGTGAGCCAAGATCACACCACTGCACTGCAGCCTGGGCGATGGAGTGAGACTCTGTCTCAAAAAATAAATAAATAAGAAGTACTTTGAAACTATCTGTTCTCTGATCTGAGACCTTGTCAAACAACTTTGTGCTTTCCAAAGATAGATTAAGACAAATTTTGGTGTGGTTGTCACCAAGTAATTCCAGAGGTGGAGGGTGGAAGGCTGTCTCCTCACTCAGCATTCTACCCTCCAGGCCTCACCTCGCGCTGGGCATACAGTCATGCTGGATACGGGATTGCGGGCGGCTGTGGCTCTGACACCCTGGGGTTGGAGCCCCCAGACAGCCGTCCCAGACAGCCACCCATCAGGGTACACGTCCAGTTACTTGAGTGGGGTTAGGCACAGCTGATTTTTTTTTTTCCCATCAGCATTGGCTCCTAGCCTACACTGTGGTCCTTTCAGACGACCCCACGGAGGAAAGGCGAGGTGGTCACGTTAGCCGGAGTAAGGCAGTTTGAAAGAAGCGTGGGTCTGAGCAGAATGGCAGTTAGAGTCAAAGATGGCTGATCTGAAGACTATGAGATGGATCGGTCATCCCCACCATAGTTTTGTTTGGGCAGCCAGTTACACATAAATCGAGGAACTAGGTCTTCATCTTGACCTCTGTGTGTCGTGTATATTCTAGTATGAGTATCGTTAAGACCATTCCTACTGTTGTCACTTTGGTATCCTCCAGGTGGGGTTCACCTTGCTTTGAGCTTGGCTTTTGGGTTCTTGTTTTTCTACCGGGGACTTTCTGTGCTTTCAGATGTTTGAGACCAGGAAGGGGGGAAGGCTGTGCTTCAGTGGAGTGCCTGTGGGCTAGAAGCGTGGTGTGGGCCTGCCTGCCCCGACCCTGCTGTGACAGTTGGAGGGCGGGTGCTCACTGCAGGGCCCTGCCAGGTTGTCGTGTTCCAAAATTGCCCCTTCAAAGGGGGCAGTATTTTGGGGCTATTTCTTGAATGCCCAGGCTTTGGAAAGTGGGACCCCAAAAAGAACAATCTGTCTTCAGTCTGAGATTGCCAGATCCGCAAGGCCCTTCAGGAGGGCAGGTTGGGAAGGTGACACAGCCCACACACACCTGTGGAGCGCACACCTTGGCAGCCTGTTGTGTGACCTGGCCCCGGCCCTGTGCCGCCCTCCGCATCCGTGTCCATGTGGTGTGGCCATAAACCAGAAGTTCTTTCACTTATGCTGGCAGAGTACCACTGGAAATAAACTTGGTAACATTTGAAAACAGCCAGTGTCCTTAATGTGGACCATGAGTTCCCAGCCCCAGAACCACAGGGGTGTCTGGCGGAAGAGGACTGTTCAGCTGGGCTAGGCTAGAGGGAGAGGCCTGCTGTGTTCACCCCGCAGGCGGCCCATGCAGAGAGGCAGTGAGAGCCCAGCTGGTCCTGCCTCTGTTCTCACCTGTAGTGTGTTCTGGAGGTTAGTGGCAGGACTGGATTACCTGGCTGGTGGGCTGGACAGATGAATCTGTTGGCATCTGTACTTGATCCCATCGCACCATCAGCTTGTCAGGGCCTCCATTTGTCCACCTGTTACCTGGATGGACTGACTTCATAATGTGCACAAGCATCTTTTGGGAGCTAACTGCTTCATCTCTGAAGCACACGTTTTTCCCCTCACTGACTGATTTCTCAAGAGGCAGCCTGCAGGGTGCCTGGTATGCAATAGGGCCCCAAGATGCTGACCAGCCATGAGAGGAGAGCGACCACCTGTTCTTCCTGTAGCTTCTGGGGTCTCCTCACTGCAGTGTTAGGGCTGTAGCCTCTGTTGACCTTGGACTCTCCTTAACTCAAGCATCTGTAATGAGAAGTCGTGGTACTGCTGACCGCTGCCCTGCGAGTTGACCTTTGTCCTGCTGCTCAAGGCGTCTCCCTGTTTTTTTTGTTGACAAGACAATCCTTAATGGGAGTTGCCAGCATCCAGGCTGGTAATTCAGAATTACCCTCCTGTGCCAGGACAGGGCCACACTCTGGTTAGGTTCGCTTAACTCACCATCTGCTTTTTTTTTTTTTTTTTTTTTTTAAGACAAAGTATCATTCTGTTGCCTAGGCTGGGGTGCAGTGGCGCGATCTCAGCTCACTGCAACCCCTGCCTTCTGGGTTCAAGCAGTTCTTCCGCATCAACCTCCTGAGTAGCTGGGGTTAGAGGCGCACACCAGCATGCCTGGCTAATTTTTTTTGTATTTATAGTAGGGACGGGGTTTCACCATGTGGGCCAGGCTGGTCTCGAATGCCTGACCTCAAGCGATCCATCAGCCTCAGCCTCCCAAAGTGCTGGGATTACAGGCGTGAACCACCACACCCGGCCACCATCTGCTTTTGGCTGCTGAACTTGAGGGACGTAATTTTGTTTTTGTAGGACTAACATTAACTGATACCCAAACACGGACTGAGGAAAGCCCTGTCTCACAGCAGACCAGGATTGTTGAGCTGCAGGGAAGAGTTGAATTTGTTTTGTTGACAGAATGTCTTTTGTATAAACAGACAACCCAGACAACCTGGTGATCTGCGTGTCACCAGGTTTTGGTTTGTTTTGAATCTGACACCCAGGGCTCAGGGTCTTTCAAATTCTCATTCCCCTTCTAGTAGTGCTTCTCGGATTTAACCTGTGGTGAAGAACCAGGCTTGTAATTTTCAACCTGTTGCATGCCAAAACTTGTGTATAAGGTCAAAATGCTGCAGCGATGCCAGATTGCAGCCACAGTTACTGAGCGCCTCTGTGCTGCCTTGTGCACTGATGGCAGCTTGAGGATCTGACTTTCAGCAGCATGGCTGGTAGAGTGTGGGGGTGCCCCCGGTGGGCGAGGTGGGACAGGGCTGCAGGCCAGGGGGTCTGAGCAGTGCTCAGCGACCTTGAGGCAGGTGGTGCCTTTGGAATGCACAGACCTTGGTGTTCTGCTTCTTGATGCTTCTGCCCAGCAGGTGACGAGGTCCCTGCTGCAGGCCCCAGAGAGTTGCCATCCTCACATCTGTGTACAGGACCTGCATCCAGCTACTCCCCTGTAGAGACTCGGGGCGACCTTGGTGTCGGTTCCACAGGAGGGCTGGCTCTGTGTGCTTGCACATCTGTGTGCTTGCACAGCGAGAGGTCCCGGCCCCATGATAGGGTGTGATTCGTGTTGTGTGCCAGAGCGGCTGGTGATGACTTTTGCCCCACGACAGTCAGTGCTGCAGGTGTGACTGGCAGACATTAGCTTTATCAGCTACAGAGAAGTGGAGTGAGAGATGCTAGTCAGCAGACTGTGTGGCCCCAAGCCATCGGCCCCAGGCCATGGGGTCACTGGGCTGCCAGCTGGCGAGGGTGGCGGTACTGTCCGAGGCTGCACTGCGCCTGCTTGGGGGTGCAGGGAGCTGCTGACATAACTAGTGGGATGAGTCACCCTCCCTCCCGGCTGGCGAGTTGAGTTCAGAGTCCAGGTCCTTAGAGGAACTCAGAGTGGTTTTTCATTTACACAGTACATTTTTCGATGAAGTCATTTCTCTTGTAATTGGATAGACTGTCCCAACTGTAGGCAGGAAGAACAAAATTTGTTACCTCGAGTACTCTGAAGAGTCTCTGTTGATAGTAAGTGACGTTCTTAAATCTAGAATGGTCACTGGCGGTGACCCGGTGGTGGCGATTCCTGTGGAACGCAGCAGTGGCAAGGGGTTTGGGGCCCAGGCTGGAAGTGGCACATCTCATGCCGCCATCTGGGCAGACGAGGGGCTTCCTGGGTGTTCAGTGGACGTGTGGATATCAGCAGACTGCTCTAGTGCTCACTTGACCTTACTCTGCTTTTCATCAGGGAACCTTATCTTAAAGAGCAGTAAAAGAAACTGTTAACCCATTCATCTCCACAACTCTCATGAAACAGACGTCAGACCTCACCACTGATCTCCATTGACAAGAGAAACCGAGTCACTAAGAACTAGCCAAGTTGCTTTGCCCAGCACCACAGTCTCTCAGGGAAGGAAGTCTCCCAGGGCTTTGTCTGGGCTGCTGAAGCTAGTGTGAATTCTTTTCCACATAGCCACGCTGTTGGGAAGGATCCAGTGTCCTTTTTTTTTTTTTTTTTTTTTTGAGACGGTGTCTCGCTCTGTCACCCAGGCTGGAGTGCAGTGGCGCGATCTCGGCTCACTGCAAGCTCCGCCTCCCAGGTTCACGCCATTCTCCTGCCTCAGGCTCCCAAGTAGCTGGGACCACAGGTACCCACCACCATGCCCAGCTAATTTTTTGTATTTTTAGTAGAGATGGGGTTTCACCGTGTTAGCCAGGATGGTCTCAATCTCCTGACCTTGTGATCCGCCCGCCTTGGCCTCCCAAAGTGCTGGGATTACAGGCGTGAGCCACCGCGCCCGGCCGATTCCAGTGTCTTATACTCTGAAGGGACTCGTGAGGGAAGAGGAGAGAGCTGGGTATGTACTGTGTGCAGCTTCTTTTTCTCTCCAATTCCTGTTGTGGTTTTCTTTCTTTGCCAAGGTACGGACATTGCTGCAGGAGAAGAGGTTGCCATCAAGCTTGAATGTGTCAAAACCAAACACCCTCAGCTCCACATTGAGAGCAAAATCTACAAGATGATGCAGGGAGGAGGTAGGTCTTTACCAGTCACAGAGCAACACCAGACTGAAACACTGTGTCTGATTTCCTTGCCTAGTGGGCATCCCCACCATCAGATGGTGCGGGGCAGAGGGGGACTACAACGTCATGGTGATGGAGCTGCTGGGGCCAAGCCTGGAGGACCTCTTCAACTTCTGCTCCAGGAAATTCAGCCTCAAAACCGTCCTGCTGCTTGCTGACCAAATGGTAAGGACTGTTTCCTGACAGTTGGCACACACGGTGCCATCTCGCGCCCTTGCTCTGCTCACAGATCAGTCGCATCGAATACATTCATTCAAAGAACTTCATCCACCGGGATGTGAAGCCAGACAACTTCCTCATGGGCCTGGGGAAGAAGGGCAACCTGGTGTACATCATCGACTTCGGGCTGGCCAAGAAGTACCGGGATGCACGCACCCACCAGCACATCCCCTATCGTGAGAACAAGAACCTCACGGGGACGGCGCGGTACGCCTCCATCAACACGCACCTTGGAATTGGTGAGCCCCTGGGCATGGGGTCACTGACCTGGCCGTTCTTCACGCCTTTCCCTTTTCTTTTCAGAACAATCCCGAAGAGATGACTTGGAGTCTCTGGGCTACGTGCTAATGTACTTCAACCTGGGCTCTCTCCCCTGGCAGGGGCTGAAGGCTGCCACCAAGAGACAGAAATACGAAAGGATTAGCGAGAAGAAAATGTCCACCCCCATCGAAGTGTTGTGTAAAGGCTACCCTTGTAAGTCTCTGGAGGCCTCTTCTCAGCGGAGCCATGAGTTAGCTTTGAGTTTCTTGTTTTGTAGCCGAATTTGCCACATACCTGAATTTCTGCCGTTCCTTGCGTTTTGACGACAAGCCTGACTACTCGTACCTGCGGCAGCTTTTCCGGAATCTGTTCCATCGCCAGGGCTTCTCCTATGACTACGTGTTCGACTGGAACATGCTCAAATTTGTAAGTCGCACTGCCAGCACGTTCGCTGAGTGTTCCATTCCGGCCTCACCTCCTGCCTCCTCAGGGTGCCAGCCGGGCCGCCGATGACGCCGAGCGGGAGCGCAGGGACCGAGAGGAGCGGCTGAGACACTCGCGGAACCCGGCTACCCGCGGCCTCCCTTCCACAGCCTCCGGCCGCCTGCGGGGGACGCAGGAAGTGGCTCCCCCCACACCCCTCACCCCTACCTCACACACGGGTGAGTGCCCCCCTCCCAGCGCTCTGGGGCTGGCGGCCCACTCCGTTTCTCTCCCTGTCCTCAGCTAACACCTCCCCCCGGCCCGTCTCCGGCATGGAGAGAGAGCGGAAAGTGAGTATGCGGCTGCACCGCGGGGCCCCCGTCAACATCTCCTCGTCCGACCTCACAGGCCGACAAGATACCTCTCGCATGTCCACCTCACAGGTAGGTGCAGAGCTCCCGGGCGGGCGCTGGGCCTCGGGCTACCCCGTCCGAGTCAAGAGCGGGCTGTGGTTTCTCCAGGGCTTCTTCTTTCCTTTCTTCCCCCCATTTTTGAGAGTTTTTAATCTCGCCAGGGTGTGGCGTCTTGGTTGCAGATGAGGCTTCTCGGGAGGGCCTGGGAGACATGCTGGGCCGTCATGGGGCTTGTCTCCTGGTTGCAGGTGGCCAGTCTCAGGTCTCAGGTCCCTGAGGCCAGCAAACCGTGGGGGCTTTCTCCTGCTGTTTGAGTGCCCCGCTGCCCGCAGCCGTCCCCAGGCAGCTGACACCGCTCGCCTGCTTGCGCCCCATTGTGGGTGCCCCCAGCCCGAGGGAGCCTTCCTCATTCTTCCTCATTCTTGCCACTGGCCAGGGATGGAGGCCCGTAGGGACCTCCACGGGCTTCTTGTGAGACCCTCCCTGGTGGCATGCCCTGCAACGAGGCTTTCCTTCTTTTGACGGCCTCACCTGTCTTCCCTTGGACGAGAAGTACCCTGTTGCGCAGCCCAGGCCTAGCCACGGCCACCGCCTCTTCAGCATCCTGCAGCGGTCTCTCCTCTCCTCGCTCTGGCTTTTGTTGTCTTTTGCGTTTGCTAACGTGCTCTTTGAACTAGAACAGCTTTCTCCATATGGATCCATTATATTTCTTCAAATAGTTTTCTGGGTTGTTCGCCAACAGGGGCAGGGTTAGTGGGGCAGGGCTGTTTCACCAGCAGGCATCCTGGGGGGTGCCCAGATCCCCCACGGGTCTTCCGGATGAGCAGGAACTCAGTTCAGAAATGCCCTGGAGCCTGGCTCTGGGCTTGTGGGGAGGTGTTTGTTGGGATCACAGGATGGAGCCAGGCCTGCTGCCGTGAGCGGGGCTGGGTGTAGCTGGCTAGCCAGGAACATGCCGGAGTGGGGAGCACTCTTGACCACTTGCCGTCTTTTAATGATTGGGGTTTTACTGCACGTTTCTAATTCACTAATAATTTCACTAGAAACAGACCTTTTTGTATAACTTCTTCCCAAAGAGACCAAAGATGCAGGGATTTTGGCTTCGTGGTTATTTTGACTTTGTGGTTATATGAATTGGGCTCGAGGGGTCTGGGCTGCGTCACGAGAATGGGTCCCTTACGTGCACACAACCCTGCTGTCACCTCCAGACACAGCACAGAAAGGGTTTAACTGGCTTCTTTCCACGAGCCTGGCACTTGCGCATCAGTTCCTGTGAGCAGTTCCCGGGAGGGTCTGCCCGTGCCCTCGTGTCTTGATGTGCGGCTGGCTCTGTAGCCCCTGAACCATGGTACAGGAGCCCAGAGTGCTCCCCATGCTGGGTGCTGACCGGACTTGGACAGCCTCGCCCCAGCGCTTGGCTGACAAAGACTAGGGAAGGGGCCTGAGTGCTTTTTGTTTCTTTTAAAGAAAGTAAAGTGTCCAGTGGTTTGGGATCTTTGTGGGCAGTGAAGGTGTCCTGAGCGTGCTGAGTAGCCACAGCCCTGAGTCCAGCTGCCTTTTCTCGGTACACGGCCTTGGCGGCACCTGGGTGTGGCTGTTGTAGCCACCAGCCCCCAAGGTGGCCGTGAGCAGTGTCTCCTTCCATGGTGAGCTGTGGCAGGAACCCGCAGCTGGCTCTTAGGCCCTCGTTTTCCATATGAGGAAATACAACGTGGGCTCTAACAGCAGGGAGGAGTCTCCAGAGAGAGCTGGTTTGGGGGTGTGTTCTCTCCAAAAGAAGCCTCTTGGCCTCTGCTCCTGGACACCCTGGGGGGCCTTCCTGAGAGGCATGTTGAGGGCTCCCCACCTCCAGGGCGGGCCCCCTCCTTTGTCACCATCTCACAGGAAGGCTTTGGCCGTGTGTCCTTCCTGCCAGACTCTGCCAGCACCAGCACACGTGGTGGCTGTGAGCAGCAGCTCCCGTTTTGAATCCCAAGGGGGAATACAGGAGGCTCAATTGCTCTGAGCGCCTCACCTGTTTGCTCGGGTGAGCTGGAGACACAGTCACCGTGGGCAGTGACTCATCCCCGGCCAGTCTTCCTCCTCGGGCCGTCGCTCTTCCCTGTTCTTTCTGCTCCTCTCAGGAGACCTTGCGCCCTGTGGAGATGGGAGGAGGCAGCAGGAAGGTCTCCCAGGGCTTGCTGGCCGTGGCTGGGTGTGGATGGGTGGAAGACCACGTGGCAGCCTGCCTGTAGGTCACAGAGGCCCCCATAGTTGTAGGGCCCCGCCCCAGCCCGGACTCCGCCTGGGTCTGTTCCCTCTTCGCCCCCTCTCTTTTCGGGCTGTTGGTGTTCGGCCAGGGCTCTTTGGCTACAGTAGCCTGGGCCCTAAAGGCCATCTAGTTGCTGAGTCTGTTTGGGGTTTTTACTTGGTGAGAAGAAGGCCTTGTCATTCCAACAGTCGATGACTCGCTTTGATCAACTCCT